AGCCCAGAGAGGGCCAGGGACTTGTCCAGGTTCCTTCAGCCAGTCCATGCCGGAGCTGTACTAGGACACCCTCCTCTCTGTGCCCAGAGCGATGGCCACAACACCCCTTTCTGTCTGCTTGAAAACCCCTCTTCATTCTTGCTGATCTGTACTCATCTTTCAGTCTCTGCCTCTTTAGCAACCAGAGCCTACGAAGAGGTGACCAGGCTCTGGTCACCCCCCAGAGCAGAGAAACTGGGGGTGTAGGGGTGGGAACTGAAGGGGAGGGGCATGGCAGGGGCTGAGAATGCGGCTGTTCTGGCCTGGGGGCCTGAGCCAGGCTGCCTACAGAGGAGCCAGTATGCCCAGACATTAGAGCTTTGTGAGTTGAAGAGCTTGGTGTGGGGATGGTTGTTTTGTTGAGCTGACATTGTTTCAGGTTGACTGAATGTCAGTGTCTTAGTGTCCAGGAGCCAGCTCTTTAGAACCAGCCAGGGTCTTGGGGAGAATGTGGCTGGGGCATCCTAGTCTGGATCAAGGAGGGGAGGGGGCTGTCCGTGCCCCGTGAGTGCTGAGCAGTTCCCTGTGGAGAAAACTGCAGAGGAGGAGTGAGTCCTAGCGTGGATACCAAGAGAGACGAGAGGAGCAGGCGCCCTTGCACCTTGGGGCCAGAGCAGAAGGGCCTGGCCAGAGTGGAGGATGGACAGAGGCAGGACAGGGACCTCTGGAGGCTGGTGCCTTCCTGCCAGGGCACTGGGAGCCCTGAGGACAGAGCGATCAAACCTTCATCCACAAAGGAAGAGTCAGGAGAACCATGGGGACCAGGAGGGCCCCGAGAGGCCTTGGGGGCTGGCCAGGCGGGTGGGGTGGGCCAGACTCACAGCTGTCCAGATGTGGGTAAGAGATAACTCTGTTTACTGGGCACCCAGTGGGAGCGGGGTGGGGGGTGTGGGAAGGGGCTCCCAGGGCCAGTGGGGCGGGCAGATTAGGAGGCGGGGGCATGAGTCAGGGGTTTGCGAGCTGCCCCTGGGGCGCTGGTGCTGTCAGAACGAGTGGGAACGTAGCTGGTCGCAGAGGGCACCAGCGGCTGCAGGACTTCACCAAGGGACCCTGAGGCTCGTGAGCAGGTGGGCAGGGCAGGGAGGGGCTGGGGATGGTCGTGCCCCACTCAGCCTGTGCCCTCTGCTGCAGGGACCCGCGGTGCGGGTTATGCTGGGGGCTCAGATCACCGTAGACAACTGGACACTCAGGACCACGCCATGGAGGAGCTGCAGGTGGGTGTTCCCTGGCATCAGCAGTGCTCCCACACAGCCCAGCCTCAGCGGCCACTTCCCACAGGATGATTATGAAGACATGATGGAGGAGAATCTGGAGCAGGAGGAATATGAAGACCCAGACATCCCCGAGTCCCAGATGGAGGAGCCGGCAGGTGAGCCCCTCTCCCTCCCTCAGCTGGGATGACAGGTCAATACTAACCGACCTCTGGTTTTCAGCTCACGACACCGAGGCAACAGCCACAGACTACCACACCACATCACACCCGGGTACCCACAAGGTGAGGACCCCAGCCTCCTCCGTTCTTTCCCATGATGAACTAACTCAGGCGCATGGGGCCACAGGTCTATGTGGAGCTGCAGGAGCTGGTGATGGACGAAAAGAACCAGGAGCTGAGATGGATGGAGGCGGCGCGCTGGGTGCAACTGGAGGAGAACCTGGGGGAGAATGGGGCCTGGGGCCGCCCGCACCTCTCTCACCTCACCTTCTGGAGCCTCCTAGAGCTGCGTAGAGTCTTCACCAAGGGTGAGCCTCCTGGGCCCTTCTGGACCCCCTGCAGCCTACCAGCTCACTCCTCCACTGCCTGCAGGTACTGTCCTCCTAGACCTGCAAGAGACCTCCCTGGCTGGAGTGGCCAACCAACTGCTAGACAGGTTTATCTTTGAAGACCAGATCCGGCCTCAGGACCGAGAGGAGCTGCTCCGGGCCCTGCTGCTTAAACACAGGTGCCCCTGCCTGCCAGGGCCTGGATTCCATATACTCAGCCCATGTCCCCTGTACGTCCTGCAGCCACGCTGGAGAGCTGGAGGCCCTGGGGGGTGTGAAGCCTGCAGTCCTGACACGCTCTGGGGATCCTTCACAGCCTCTGCTCCCCCAACACTCCTCACTGGAGACACAGCTCTTCTGTGAGCAGGTGAGTCAGTTACAGGGTCAGGGTCAGGGTCAGAGGACTCCCGTCACCACCCTCCTTCCCACAGGGAGATGGGGGCACAGAAGGGCACTCACCATCTGGAATTCTGGAAAAGATTCCCCCGGATTCAGAGGCCACGTTGGTGCTAGTGGGTAAGAACAGGCATCTCTACCCTCAGCCCTCCCGGCCTGGCCTGATCTTCTCATCCCCTAACAGGCCGCGCCGACTTCCTGGAGCAGCCGGTGCTGGGCTTCGTGAGGCTGCAGGAGGCAGCGGAGCTGGAGGCGGTGGAGCTGCCGGTGCCTATACGCTTCCTCTTTGTGTTGCTGGGACCTGAGGCCCCCCACATCGATTACACCCAGCTTGGCCGGGCTGCTGCCACCCTCATGTCAGAGAGGGTAAGGAAGGGCCGGAGAGGGCTGGGCTGGGGCGGGCAGCTCTGACCCTGTCTCCTGCCCCTAGGTGTTCCGCATAGATGCCTACATGGCTCAGAGCCGAGGGGAGCTGCTGCACTCCCTAGAGGGCTTCCTGGACTGCAGCCTAGTGCTGCCTCCCACCGATGCCCCCTCCGAGCAGGCACTGCTCAGTCTGGTGCCTGTGCAGAGGGAGCTACTTCGAAGGCGCTATCAGTCCAGCCCTGCCAAGCCAGACTCCAGCTTCTACAAGGGCCTAGGTACCTGCCCTTCCCAGCTGAGGCTTTCTGAGCCCTCTGACCATGCTCTTATCCTCCACCACAGACTTAAATGGGGGCCCAGATGACCCTCTGCAGCAGACAGGCCAGCTCTTCGGGGGCCTGGTGCGTGATATCCGGCGCCGCTACCCCTATTACCTGAGTGACATCACAGATGCATTCAGCCCCCAGGTCCTGGCTGCCGTCATCTTCATCTACTTTGCTGCACTGTCACCCGCCATCACCTTCGGCGGCCTCCTGGGTCAGTGCCAATACCTGTCTCCCTAACTCTTGGACCTTGATCCCACTGTGACCTCTACCCACAGGAGAAAAGACCCGGAACCAGATGGGAGTGTCGGAGCTGCTGATCTCCACTGCAGTGCAGGGCATTCTCTTCGCCCTGCTGGGGGCTCAGCCCCTGCTTGTGGTCGGCTTCTCAGGACCCCTGCTGGTGTTTGAGGAAGCCTTCTTCTCGGTAGTTCTGTCCTTGCCCCACTGACCCTGTCATGACTGACCGGCTTCTTCTGACCACCCTGCAGTTCTGCGAGACCAACGGTCTAGAGTACATCGTGGGCCGCGTGTGGATCGGCTTCTGGCTCATCCTGCTGGTGGTGTTGGTGGTGGCCTTCGAGGGTAGCTTCCTGGTCCGCTTCATCTCCCGCTATACCCAGGAGATCTTCTCCTTCCTCATTTCCCTCATCTTCATCTATGAGACTTTCTCCAAGCTGATCAAGGTGGGGGCCTATGGGGATGTTAATGCACACGGAGAGAACAGAATGCCTTGGTTTTCTGCTGCAGATCTTCCAGGACCACCCACTACAGAAGACTTATAACTACAACGTGTTGATGGTGCCCAAACCTCAGGGCCCCCTGCCCAACACAGCCCTCCTCTCCCTTGTGCTCATGGCCGGTACCTTCTTCTTTGCCATGATGCTGCGCAAGTTCAAGAACAGCTCCTATTTCCCTGGCAAGGTCAGCATACCCTCCTCGCCTGTCCTTGCCAACACTGACCACTGGTCCTTTCACCTGCCCCCAGCTGCGTCGGGTCATCGGGGACTTCGGGGTCCCCATCTCCATCCTGATCATGGTCCTGGTGGATTTCTTCATTCAGGATACCTACACCCAGGTGACCCCTCCTCCCAGCCCTCAGACCATGATTTGGCATTCTTACCTGCTACCCCCTCCCACAGAAACTCTCGGTGCCTGATGGCTTCAAGGTGTCCAACTCCTCAGCCCGGGGCTGGGTCATCCACCCACTGGGCTTGCGTTCCGAGTTTCCCATCTGGATGATGTTTGCCTCCGCCCTGCCTGCTCTGCTGGTCTTCATCCTCATATTCCTGGAGTCTCAGATCACCACGTGAGAGACAGGGTGGGGGCTGGGCCTGGGAGCCCTGCTTACCCCTCACCTTCCCCTACCGTAGGCTGATTGTCAGCAAACCTGAGCGCAAGATGGTCAAGGGCTCCGGCTTCCACCTGGACCTGCTGCTGGTAGTAGGCATGGGTGGGGTGGCCGCCCTCTTTGGGATGCCCTGGCTCAGTGCCACCACCGTGCGTTCCGTCACCCATGCCAACGCCCTCACTGTCATGGGCAAAGCCAGCACCCCAGGGGCTGCAGCCCAGATCCAGGAGGTCAAAGAGCAGCGGATCAGTGGACTCCTGGTCGCTGTGCTTGTGGGTGAGTGAAAGCTGGGTCGCGTCTTCACCATCACCTGGGCTGAGAGTGTGCGGCTCCCCCACAGGCCTGTCCATCCTCATGGAGCCCATCCTGTCCCGCATCCCCCTGGCTGTACTGTTTGGCATCTTCCTCTACATGGGGGTCACGTCGCTCAGCGGCATCCAGCTCTTTGACCGCATCTTGCTTCTGTTCAAGCCACCCAAGTATCACCCAGATGTGCCCTACGTCAAGCGGGTACAGGACCCTTTTCTGGCTGCCCAGCCTGGTGATAGGCACTGACCCCAGCCTCCGCCTGCAGGTGAAGACCTGGCGCATGCACTTATTCACGGGCATCCAGATCATCTGCCTGGCAGTGCTGTGGGTGGTGAAGTCCACGCCGGCCTCCCTGGCCCTGCCCTTCGTCCTCATCCTCACTGTGCCGCTGCGGCGCGTCCTGCTGCCGCTCATCTTCAGGAACGTGGAGCTTCAGTGTGTGAGTGGCTGCCTGGGCCTGGGGCACAAGAGCACCCTGTCTCTCTCCTGTCCCTCCCCTCCAGCTGGATGCTGATGATGCCAAGGCAACCTTTGATGAGGAGGAAGGTCGGGATGAATACGACGAAGTGGCCATGCCTGTGTGAGGGGCGGGCCCAGGCCCTAGACCCTCCCCCACCATTCCACATCCCCACCTTCCAAGGAAAAGCAGAAGTTCATGGGCACCTCATGGACTCCAGGATCCTCCTGGAGCAGCAGCTGAGGCCCCAGGGCTGTGGGTGGGGAAGGAAGGCGTGTCCAGGAGACCTTCCACAAAGGGTAGCCTGGCTTTTCTGGCTGGGGATGGCCGATGGGGCCCACATTAGGGGGTTTGTTGCACAGTCCCTCCTGTTGCCACACTTTCACTGGGGATCCCGTGCTGGAAGACTTAGATCTGAGCCCTCCCTCTTCCCAGCACAGGCAGGGGTAGAAGCAAAGGCAGGAGGTGGGTGAGCGGGTGGGGTGCTTGCTGTGTGACCTTGGGCAAGTCCCTTGACCTTTCCAGCCTATATTTCCTCTTCTGTAAAATGGGTATATTGATGATAATACCCACATTACAGGATGGTTACTGAGGACCAAAGATACATGTAAAATAGGGCTTTGTAAACTCCACAGGGACTGTTCTATAGCAGTCATCATTTGTCTTTGAACGTACCCAAGGTCACATAGCTGGGATTTGAACTGAGCCGTGCAGCTGGGATTTGAACCAGGCCTTCTGATTTCAAGGTCCGAGCTCTGTCCTCTGTCAGTCATGCGTCCACTTTCCCTTCCCCTGTGACTCCTCCCTTCCCCACTCTGCTCCCAGCCCCTACCTTGAGACCCTCTTCTCTGGGCCCAGAGAGAGGCGTCCTGGTGAGGACAAGGTACAGGCAAGGATGATCCAGGGATTGGGCCTGGGACTCAGGCCTCCTAAGTGTTTGGTTCCTCCCTCCAAACACTCATTAGTTCACTCATTCATTCATTCCACAAACATTTACTGAGGGCCCCGGAATCAGTGGACTCCGAGGGGACTGAGACAAGCCCTGCCCTGGGGTGGGGGTGGGGGGCAAGGTACAGTTGATTCTACATTTGGATAGGGAGTGGGGGAGGGTGGGAAGGTAGGGGCGGGAGAGTGAGGGGGTTTGTAATTTATTAATTGCGTATTTTCTAAGAGTTTTCAACATAGTTTGGCTTCACACACAACTTCAGGCCCCTCATTTGAGAGCCATTATCCTCAACTCCATCTAAACTGAATCTTGGGGAGAACCCAGATCTGACCAATTGGGGTAGGAGACAGCAGGCTCTCCAAGAACATGGGCAAATTTATTTTTTTATAAAACAAAAAGATAAAAAGAGTTGAAAGACGTGAAAGTGGTGAGAGATGGAGGAAACAGAATCAGGAAGTGGTAGAAAAGAGAGGAGGTGGCTGGGCGCAGTGGCTCACGTTTGTAATCCCAGCACTTTGGGAGGCCAAGTTGGGCGGATCATTTGAGGTCAGGAGTTTGAGACCAGCCTGGCCAACATGGTGAAACCCCGTTACTACTAAAAATACAAAAATTAGCTGGGTGTCTCGTGGCAGGCACCTGTAATCCCAGCTACTTAGAAGGCTGAGGCAAGAGAATCACCTGAACCCAGGAGGTGGAGGTTGCAGTGAGCCAAGATTGCACCACTGCACTCCAGCCTGGGCAACAGAGCGAGACCCTGTCTCAAAAAAAAAAAAAAAAAAAAAAAAAAAACGGAAGGAAACATCAGCCTTGGGGGCCACAGACTCAACATGTGTGTGTGGTGGGGTTCCAGCCCAACATAGAGTAACATTATTTGTACCTCCCAGGCTAGCTCAGTCCATGGGAGGCTCTCCTGTCCCTGAAAGCTGACACCCACCTTTCACCACTTCGCCCATGCTACAGTTCAGTTTCCTCGTCTGTAAAATGGGGATGATAATGGTACCTACCTTGCAGTGTTGTTATAAGGATTAAAGGAGACAGTGCAAGAAAAGGCCTTGGTTGGTGAAGAGCCCAACCTCGGAGGGGAGCTGCTGGGATCCTCCTTATCTTGACTGGGATGTCCCTGTCTCCCCCTCCCCTTGCTCCTTGAACATGGCCAAGGAAAGTGAAAAACAAAAATTATTCACTCTGCTAGCACCCTTCCCCTTGATGCCTGGGAATAGGTTTTGCCAATAAACGTATCTGTGTTGGAGTGGCTGCCTTGCCTGAATTCCCGTTCCCAGA